AAGATGGGGGTGACACCGATGATAGGGGCAGCCATTCCCTTATATAGCCCTGTGATGTCCCTTCTAAGAGTCTTTGGGAGAGAGTCAAAGGTCCCAGAGTACATGGGAGGCTGTCTAGGCAAACTCGGTGGCTGTGTCTGCAGTCGGACCTTGACAGTGTCCAGAGGGTGCCCCATGAACACCAGGCACATGCCACCAAAGCCACTGGCCAGCAGGTTCTTGAGCAGGCTGATGGGCTTTGGCTGGTCGGCTATGGTCAGTCTGCCTATCCCTCAGTCTGTCAGTTCCTGGGCCGTCCTGGCTCTGCTGCCCCAGCTGCAGTGCCAGGGCTGCCAATCTTGCATTTAAAGGCTTCTACTTGCTAATTAATTTTGGTTAAAAAAAACCATTCTTAGAGATAGCCAAGGTAATGGGCATTTAAGTGTTGCATCAATGTGATTTTACATATATGTATATTTGTCCATGGCTCCTGGTTCATAACTCCCACAGCCCTCGTTATATCCTAAGTGATAAAAATAATAAGCATATCTTTTGTTAGGGTATTTAGCTTTTTTGTCTTTGTTTCCTGAAGCAGCTTCAGACAGCTTCAGAGCAATAAAGGTGAAAAAGACAGTCTTTTATTGTAATGTTGGGGCACTTTAGGCCTAAGAAATAGGCCTCAGAAAAAAGAATCTCCCTCTCTGAACTTCTCCTGCCCACCTTTTCTCCCCAAGACCATAGAAACAGAAAATATCCTGTCATCTAACATCACCCCCCACACCTTTTGTCTTGGAGCTGGCCATAAAGAAATTCTTTGATTTACCTTGTCTAATCATAGGCCATAAGACCCTCAATTCAGGAAGGGTCCTCCCCTCTACCCAGGAGGAAGGAAGGCTGCTCAGAGAGGCCAAGAAAAATCTGAACAGGCAGGCCTGGCTGAATTTCCTCATTCAACCTGTTAATATCAGGTTATACCCTTTTTATCCAATCACATTTGTTTACAGTTTTCCATGTTGTAATCATGTCTGCCCAATGAAGACTCCATAAAAGGCCCAAGAGGATGGGATACAAAGAGCCTTTGGACCGCTGAACTTGTGGAAGTTCTAAGAAAGGTAAACAGTAACTCATCCCTGTGCTGGGAGGGGCTATAAAACTAACAGGTACTCTCATTGATAGAACACAGGCATACACAGGAAGATACATTCACAGAAAGAGCTTCCTGCACAAAGTAAGCCACCAGCGCAACATGACAGTGAAGACCCTGCATGGCCCAGCCATGGTGAGTAGCAGCAATCATTCTGGTTTAAGGACTCTAACTGATTGCAGCGTCTTCTATTTTCCAGGTCAAGTACTTGCTGCTGTCGATATTGGGGCTTGCCTTTCTGAGTGAGGCGGCAGCTCGGAAAATCCCCAAAGTAGGACATACTTTTTTCCAAAAGCCTGAGAGTTGCCCGCCTGTGCCAGGAGGTAGTATGAAGCTTGACATTGGCATCATCAATGAAAACCAGCGCGTTTCCATGTCACGTAACATCGAGAGCCGCTCCACCTCCCCCTGGAATTACACGTAAGTGCAAATGAGACTGATTTTCACATTCTCACCATTGTGCTTTGGCTTGCTCCTCCTGCAGTGTCACTTGGGACCCCAACCGGTACCCCTCGGAAGTTGTACAGGCCCAGTGTAGGAACTTGGGCTGCATCAATGCTCAAGGAAAGGAAGACATCTCCATGAATTCCGTTCCCATCCAGCAAGAGACCCTGGTCGTCCGGAGGAAGCACCAAGGCTGCTCTGTTTCTTTCCAGTTGGAGAAGGTGCTGGTGACTGTTGGCTGCACCTGCGTCACCCCTGTCATCCACCATGTGCAGTAAGAGGTGCATATCCACTCAGCTGAAGAAGCTGTAGAAATGCCACTCCTTACCCAGTGCTCTGCAACAAGTCCTGTCTGACCCCCAATTCCCTCCACTTCACAGGACTCTTAATAAGACCTGCACGGATGGAAACAGAAAATATTCACAATGTATGTGTGTATGTACTACACTTTATATTTGATATCTAAAATGTTAGGAGAAAAATTAATATATTCAGTGCTAATATAATAAAGTATTAATAATTTAAAAATACTTCAGGTGTTTGTTTGCATTCCCAGCTTG